ATTCTTGGGGAACCCTGAGCCAGGGCAAACTGAAACCAAAGCCCTTCTGATTCCTACCGCTCCTCCAGTTCCTGCCCTTCCCCATCACTAACTCCCAACAAATGTACACAGATTGTATTTGTGTAGATGTGGCCTCAGGAAATCAAAAGGTCCTAGAATGCAGGTAATTTAAAGTCTTACTAAATAATCTTCTGTCCAGTTTTTCCACATGGGTTCTATAATCTATTCAAGGAGATCGGGGGGAAAAGCATTCTTTTATTTATTTTTGTACCTCATTAGTAAGTCCTAACCATACTCTTCCTTAGGTCCCTTTTCCAACTCAGTCTCGTTCTCACATTTTTAGAAAGGACAACGGGATCTTTAAATTCTCTCGGTTTGTGTTGGGAAAGGACCCAAATTAGTGTGCTTCCTCATTGACAGTCAGAGTAGCCTTCAAGCAGTATATCCAGGGAAGGCATTTACACCTCCTCCCCGCCCTCTTTTTCAGTTTGGCCTACTCTAGCCTGCATTTCGCTCTCCCTGTAACTATGAGAGAAAATAACACACACTATTCACTCTCCTTTGTCTGCAAAGTCTGGCATTTCAGTGGTTTTCTTTAAGGGGGGTCCTCATTTGTGACCAGCTTTGTCATTAACGGAAATCAATCTGAATGCCCCATTGTGCATCTTTTTTCTTTCCTTGCAGTCTGAGATTGCCTTTGCCAAGTTTTTTCTCACCGAACCTGAAAGCCCTTCTCTCATTTTCCCGTTCCCTGCCTCCAGCCCCATTGAATCCCTGCCGAGCTTTCTCAGGCATAAGGGCTGTAGTGTGAGGATTGGGAGGAACTCGACCTACTCCGCTAACCCAGTGGCCTGAGCCAATCACAAAGAGGATTGGAGCCTCACTCGAGCGCTCCTTCCCTTCTCCTCTCTCTGTGACAGCCTCTTGGAAAGAGGGACACTGGAGGGGTGTGTTTGCAATTTAAATCACTGGATTTTTGCCCACCCTCTTTCCAAATAAGAAGGCAGGAGCTGCTTGCTGAGGTGTAAAGGGTCTTCTGAGCTGCAGTGGCAATTAGACCAGAAGATCCCCGCTCCTGTCTCTAAAGAGGGGAAAGGGCAAGGATGGTGGAGGCTTTCTGTGCTACCTGGAAGCTGACCAACAGTCAGAACTTTGATGAGTACATGAAGGCTCTAGGTAGGTAACAATAAGACCGGCTGTTCTCTTCTTGCAGACTGTACTGTTCCCTTTGCTATTTTAGGCGTGGGCTTTGCCACTAGGCAGGTGGGAAATGTGACCAAACCAACGGTAATTATCAGTCAAGAAGGAGACAAAGTGGTCATCAGGACTCTCAGCACATTCAAGAACACGGAGATTAGTTTCCAGCTGGGAGAAGAGTTTGATGAAACCACTGCAGATGATAGAAACTGTAAGGTGAGAAACTGCTTCTTCTTCAGAGTGGGGATGGGGAGAGGGGAATAAAGATAAAGATTTCCAATGCATGTTTTTTTTAAGATGTTGGAAAGTGTAGAATATTTTCAGTATTTCAATCCAAGGAGAAATACACCAAAGTTAGTTTAATGTGCATATGTTATATTTTGAACAATGGGTACTTGCTATAGCATAAATCTCAGTTGTATTTGTCTCTTACCATATACTGTTCACATTTTATATCAAACTTGTATTTCAGAAAATATTTAATAAGGTTTGTTTGAAAGAGAGATTGCATTTTGTTTAATTCCCCAGGTTGCCTCAGATTGACTAAATAGACAGTTTGCCTCATTCTAAGGCTTTCTTTAGAGGGACGACTAGCTGCAAAGCACTGGTTTAGGATTTTTGTTTTTAATATATTAAATTTTTGTATTTAGATGTATACTTTTTAATCAAATTATGAATTCAAATTTACATAATAGAAAATCTAGAAGTAATAGAAATAACAATAGGATAATTAACTGATCATGATTTATTCAATTATACAACTCTTTCAAAAATCACATCGTCTTCCGTATCAGAAATCTGAATTGTATTTATTGCTATGTTCTGCATTTTGTTGTTGGTCTCAGTCTGTTGTTAGCCTGGATGGAGACAAACTTGTTCACATACAGAAATGGGATGGCAAAGAAACAAATTTTGTAAGAGAAATTAAGGATGGCAAAATGGTTATGGTAAGTAATGACAATTCTCCATTCTTCCTTGTTTTTTTCTCCTCTCCGCACACCTCTCACCTCCTTCCTTCTTCTTCCCTCCTCCTTCCATTCTTCCTCCTTCCTTCCTTCTTTAATAATACATCACTGGCAAGGTTCTTTAACTATATGTAAAACAGGGGAAACAAAAAGATCCCAGTTAATTTTCTTCTTCAGCTCAACTTCTTTGATTGTAGAAAAAGAGAAAAATTCATGTGTAGTTAAAAAAATAAAAGTTGCCATTGATTTGCCTAAAACTGTGTCAAAAGATTTTTTGTAGGATAACTATGGATGTCTCTCAAATAAAATTTAATATAAAGCCCATAATCACTGAAATATATAAAGATAATTGCTATTATAAGAGAATCTCAGACAGATGACTTTATAGCTCCTGTAATAAGAGATCTTTAAACAGTTTATATTTTAATTTATAAAGTTACACAAGTTCTGGGCAGATAATTTAGAATATAACAGAAAAGTATAACAAAAAAATTAAAATCCCCTCTGATTTCTCATCAGTGATAACCCTTTTTTTTTTTTTTTTTTGAGATAAAGTCTTGCTGTGTCACCCAGACTGGAGTGCAGGGGGTGCATTCTTGGCTCACTGCAACCTCTGCTTCATGGGCTCAAGCGATTCTACAACCTCAGCCTCCTAAGTAGCTGGGACCACAGGTGCAAGCCACCAACGCCGGGCTAATTTTTTTGTATTTTTGTAGAGATGGGATTTCGCCATGTTGCCCAGGCTGGCCTACAGCTCTTGAGCTCAAAGTGATGCTCCCGCCTGCTGCCTCGGCCTCCCAGAGTGCTGGGATTACAGGCCTGAGCCAAGGCTCCCAGCCCCCAAAGAGAACCATTTTGATGTTACTTCTTTCCAGTTTTTTTCTCGAATGCATAATATGCCTTTTAAACATATATATTCAATACTAGGTAGACATGAAAAATATTTTTTTCAATCAGCCTCTTCTTACTTACTAGGAATTATCTGTAAAAGAGGATTTATTAGTGTCCTAAGGCTGCCACAACAAAGTACCACAAACTTGGTGGCTTAAAACAACAGAAATGAATTTTCTCAGTTCTGAAAGCTGGACGCCTGAGATCAAGGCGACCCTAGTGTTGCCATCCTTCTGCGGGCCCCCTCCCTTGCTTCTTCCTACTTCCCGGATGGCTCCTGGCAATCATTGAGGTTGTTGGGCTTACAGTTGTTATTACTCTGATCCATTTCTGACTCCATCTTTACAAGACTTTTTCCTCTGTTTTTGTCCTAAATTGATCAAATATAAAATAATTAACAAATAATTTATCTAATGATGGAGTAGTATCACAAACTAGGAGAAATATTATGCCTTCACCAAGCCTTCCTCAGACACTTTTTGTGTGACCTGCAATGGTATATTGATGATACTGACATAGGTGGGTAGGCTCATTCAATTTTGGAGGAGGGTGTGAGAATGCTTTACATAGTCCTTGTACGATGACAGCAGAGAAAGTTTTGTTGTTTAAGAATGGGGACTCATGTTTCCTTCTCCCCTTGACTACTGCAATCAGCACTGTTCTGCATTGAGATATTCATGTTTCTGTGGAGATGGAGGTGGGGAGCAGAGGGACAGTTTTCCTTTCATGTTAAAGGATATTTGCTCACATTTTTTTGGCAACAATCAATAAAAGAAAGGACTCATTTCTAAAAGATTCGCTCTGAAGTTCTCCTTTATGCTTTTACCTCCATTTTTTCCCAGAACACAGAAAAGTAGATAGCTCAACCGTGGCATGCATGACTATGATCAGGCAAGATTGAGTTCAAAAAGGAAGACTAAAGCAATAGACTACAAGGATATACTATACTCCTGAACATCACATCAATACATGAAAACCATGAGCACCAAAACCCCCTAAGTTCTGTAAAGTGGTTTTATAATAACTCTTCAAGTTAGATTTGACATTAGAGTAATAGAGCTGATGTTCCGCATCCTATCCACCTACCTACCTGCGTTCACATAGGCTAAACCATGACAACCAAAACAAGGAGAATATTTGTACCTTTACATGTTCCTCTTGATTTTGGAACAAGTCATTCCAAATACCATCAGCTCAAATGACTGGATTTTCTAATGGCTATTCAAAATTTATCTAGGTTAAGAATTGAAAACTGTTATGTAAACCTATTATAAAACTCATTCACTTTTAAAGCAGATAGTTGAGAAAACAACGTAGACACTCCATTTCTCACACCTGATCTGCTCAATTACCCTGATAATTTAAGGCTAAAGAAATTCTTTTGACTTGAATCTAAAGTGCTAATCCCAGTGTTTGCTTCATTCTCATTTCAGAGACATAAACTGTATATCAATATAGGGTCTCTTTTCAAGATGTGAAATGCTTATGCAGCATTTAATGTTTGTAAATGTCATTCTTTTGCATAATACTTAGATCACATATATGATGATCTTTAAAATTCGGTGACTGAAGTTCCTGTATAAAAAGATTTGATTATCTTTTGAACCTTGCAGACCCTTACTTTTGGTGATGTGGTTGCTGTTCGCCACTATGAGAAGGCATAAAAATGTTCCTGGTCGGGGCTTGGAAGAGCTCTTCAGTTTTTCTGTTTCCTCAAGTCTCAGTGCTATCCTATTACAACATGGCTGATCATTAATTAGAAGGTTATCCTTGGTGTGGAGGTGGAAAATGGTGATTTAAAAACTTGTTACTCCAAGCAACTTGCCCAATTTTAATCTGAAAATTTATCATGTTTTATAATTTGAATTAAAGTTTTGTCCCCCCCCCCCTTTTTTTTATAAACAAGTGAATACATTTTATAATTTCTTTTGGAATGTAAATCAAATTTGAATAAAAATCTTACACGTGAAATTTTGTTGTTGTTTCTAATATCATTAATCTGG